GTGAAGAAAGGCTAGAGGATGAGACCACAGTCTTCGGTGAAGTTTAAGAGATGAGGCTGCAGCATGCTCAGAAAGGCCTGGGTTATAGTTCTTCCAGTAATTAAGGATGTGATCTTGGGTAAATTGTCCATCCTCTCTAAACTGCACCACCTTTTGTCTGTAAAACAGGAAGGATGGTATTTACCCCCAGGGTCATCAAAGGATTTGGTTGGAGAAAAATAAATAAATGGGCTGAGCCCAGACCTGGCACAGTGAGAGCACAGTGGTTGACTATTGTGCTGGCCTGTTGTTCCTGTGTTATTGACATGCTGCTGGTGGTGGTCCAGAAGCTATTACCTTAATTGGTTATGTGGATTTCCCCTCATACTGAGCAGCTGTGTGTGGTGTTGTAAAACATAGCCATACACAGTAACTGACAAGGGCAAATGTGATGGAAAAATGCAAGGAAGTGCAGATAAATAGCTAATGGGCTGTAGAAGGAAGCTAGTCCTTGGAGGGCTTGATCAAGGAAGGTCCTTTTGCATGTCACCTTTGAAGAAGAGGGGACATAGAAGAGGTATAGTGCATCCCGGAGTGTACCTGGAAGGGAACATGAAAAGAGGACATTTTTCTCTGGGACATGGGGACTCCACTTGCATGAACTCTGGAATTGGGGCAAAGAACCATCATGAGAACAAGGGCTTCCTTGAACCTCCCAGGCTCATTGGCTGATCTAAACCCTGTGTCCCCTCTTTCCTTCACTCTCCTCTGTTTTCTATACCTGTATTATTGGACTGGACTGGAAGCCACCTGATCTATCACAAGTACCTTGAAATGTGTTGAATAGGTGTGGCACAGTCCTTAGCAGAGTGGCACTACCCCCACAGGAATTTGTTTATACCGTTGGCATGGAAAATAGCAGGAAATGAGTGATCACTGATAACTGAGGATGCTATTTATTATTGGCCAAAGGAATACTTGTGTTGTATTTGCATAACCACTCACAAACTGTTGATTACAAATGAGTACCAGACCTAGCTCCTTCAAGTAAAGGATCCTGAGAACTGAAGGCAAACAGAGCTCCAGGAGTCCAAGACAGAGCCACAGACCACGAGGATCCCTGGCCCAGGTAGGTGGTCCTCCTGCACTGGCTTTCAAGGCTGCCATAACTGGTCCCCTTTCTATCTCCTTAGGTCTTGGACTTCATTCCATTTTCTGTTGAGTAATAAACTCAACGTTGAAAATGTCCTTTGTGGGGGAGAACTCAGGAGTGAAAATGGGCTCTGAGGACTGGGAAAAAGATGAACCCCAGTGCTGCTTAGAAGGTAAGGTTCTTGTAGAAATCTACCTCAGGGCCGCATATGCTAACCTCACTGCGTCTGACTGCAGACCCGGCTGGAAGCCCCCTGGAACCAGGCCCAAGCCTCCCCACCATGAATTTTGTTCACACAAGTAAGGCCTCGGGGTGAGGTGATGGGGGTGGCTGAAGTGTTGATATCTGGTGATATTGATCTAGGTCCAAAGGTGAAGAACTTAAACCCGAAGAAATTCAGCATTCATGACCAGGATCACAAAGTACTGGTCCTGGACTCTGGGAATCTCATAGCAGTTCCAGATAAAAACTACATACGCCCAGGTGACTCTCAGTTTTGGCTGTGTTTTCTGCCTAACCCACACATGTTCTGACTGTCTTTTTCCAGAGATCTTCTTTGCATTAGCCTCATCCTTGAGCTCAGCCTCTGCGGAGAAAGGAAGTCCGATTCTCCTGGGGGTCTCTAAAGGGGAGTTTTGTCTCTACTGTGACAAGGATAAAGGACAAAGTCATCCATCCCTTCAGCTGAAGGTGAGAGTTCTAGCTCAGTTTCCTGGGCCTTTGTGCTATCTAATTAATCCCTTTTACCTCACAGAAGGAGAAACTGATGAAGCTGGCTGCCCAAAAGGAATCAGCACGCCGGCCCTTCATCTTTTATAGGGCTCAGGTGGGCTCCTGGAACATGCTGGAGTCGGCGGCTCACCCCGGATGGTTCATCTGCACCTCCTGCAATTGTAATGAGCCTGTTGGGGTGACAGATAAATTTGAGAACAGGAAACACATTGAATTTTCATTTCAACCAGTTTGCAAAGCTGAAATGAGCCCCAGTGAGGTCAGCGATTAGGAAACTGCCCCATTGAACGCCTTCCTCGCTAATTTGAACTAATTGTATAAAAACACCAAACCTGCTCACTAAACTTTCTGTCATTGGGTTTCATTTCTCATTCAT